GGCTTTACAATTAACTTCTAAGTAGCTAAATTTAGTAATGGGCGCTCTAGTTTTAAAAAATATTATTCAGGCCGGGCGCGGTGGCTCACGCCTGTAATCCCAGCACTTTGGGAGGCCGAGGCTGGTGGATCACCTGAGGTTAGGAGTTCAAGACCAGCCTGGCCAAAAGGGTGAAAACCCGTCTCTGCAAAAATACAAAAAATTAGCCAGGCGTGGTGGCGGACGCCTGTAGTCCCCAGCTACTCGGGAGGCTGAGGCAGGAGAATCGCTTGAACCCGGGAAGCGGAGGTTGCAGTAAGGCGAGGTCGCGCCACTGGACTCCAGCCTGGGCAACAAGAGCGAAAGCGAAACTCTGTCTCAAAAAAAGAATATTATTCAAAAACTGATTTTCACATTTTTAAAAAAGACCCACTGAGGGAGGAAGACCGAATCCCACACATGCGCGCGCACAGCGGTTCCGAGTTCTGCAACCAACCTCCCACGGGCGCCGCGCCTTCTCCGCGTCACGTGACGGCCGTCTCCCGCACCTTCCATACTCTCAATGTAGGGAGAGGACGGGTTCCATCAGCAATTTAATAAAAACCATTGGTGAAGCAAAAAAAAAAAGCCTGCCAACCTCTTATAACGTTTTTTCTTTATTTTTCTCTTTTATGTGGACAGGAAGCCTTAGGTTGGCTATATTTACCCTCAAATCTCTTTTTAAAATGATTTTTAAGTTTCAGCATACTCCCGCGCTTAATGAAATGGTTTCCCCCAGCATCCCCAGCTGGTGCGGTCTGAACCATTCGGAACTTCCCAGAGGGGGGCACCGGAATAGGGGCGGTGGAAAAGGGTAATTGTCGGGCAGCGGCCCCTGCTTCCCAGTCAGACCTCGGAGTTGTAGGACTCGGACTGTGTTCCTGGGCTTGCGAGAGCTAGGGAGGCCCGGCTCTCCTCGCGGTGCAGGACGCGCTCGGACGGCTCCCGCACCCCCACCGCAGTGTTGGGTGGTGGTACGGCTCAGGGAGTCACGCGCCTGGGTGTCGGCGGGGCTGCGGGACCGCGAGTGAGTGTGGTCGCTCCTGGTTCTGCCAGCTCCCCTGAGAGCCTGAACCCGGGCTTGAGAGCCTCGCCACCCCGGGTGACATCCCTGCCGTGGGCTTGGGGGCTCTGGGTGTGATTCCGCCGGTCCGGGTCCCGCAGCGACCACCTACCCAGCGCAGTCAGGGGCGGGGCTGGGACCCAGAGCGGGACCCCGGCTGCCGAGTCCAGGTGTCCCGCGGGCCTCGATTTGGGGAGCAGGTAGGCGGGGGTCTGAGGGGTTGGCGGAGGGGAATAGCTCTAATTTTTTTTTTCTCTTACCTAGAAAACGCCAGGTCTTCAAGGGTGTCTGCCACCACCATGCCTGACCCATTTGGCAGCAGCCTCGTGTGTGGTGGTCTGGTGTGGACGGTGGAAGCGTGATTCTGCTGAGTGTCAGGTTAGTGTGGGTGCTCTGCAGGTGGGCTGAGAGTCTGTTTTCTGTCTGCCTCTGCCATTCCCAGTGTGACCACTCGTGCTCAGCCGTATCTCAGCAGGAGGACAGGTGCCGGAGCAGCTCGTGCAGCTAAGCAGCCAACTGCAGAAACGTCAGGTGGGTGGTGCATTCGCAGGCATGCTGAAGAATGGGGCTTTCCTTGACTCCATGTCCCCACCAGGTGTCCCATTGCTGGCTCTGCCACGGAAACTCTCCAAAGGGCTCTCTCTACCCACTCCTGTGAGCTTTTTCTCCACCGGAAACTGTGTTAAGGTCACCTTTGACTTCATCATTGTTCTGCAGGTTACCACTCCCCCTTTTAAAAAGATTGTGGTGAAATAATACATGACCTAAAATGCGCCATTTGAACCACTGTTCGGCGTGCAGTGCCGTGGCATGAAGTATGTTCACAGTGCTGTGCGGCCATCGCCACCTTCCGTCTCCAGAACTGAGCCCCGCTCTTCCCTCCCAGTCCCCGGCAGCTGCCATTCTGCTCTCTGTCTCTATGGCTTTGAGGACTCTAGGTACCTCCTATTTAAGTGGAATCCTACAGTGTTTATCCGTTTGTGACCAGTGTAGATCATTTCGTGTAATGTCCTTCAGTTTCAGCCGTGCCGTAGCTTGTGGCAGGGTTTCCTTCCTTTTTAAGGCCATGTGACATTCCAGTCCCACCTTGCTAAAGCAGTTTACCTGGTCACTGGGGTGACTCTGGAGCTCCCCTCTGGCCTCACTGCCTGTGCTTGGTCATGTTGGCTAGCTGTCCTCCCTTCTCCACCTCTGAGTCTACAAGGGCTGCACTCCACGGAGGTCCCATGCGTCAGCCCCGACCGCAGCGCTTGGCTCTGCTGCTGTGTCCCGTCCCCGTGAAGGCTCAGCAGGCACTCACTGGGCCTTCTCCCCTGCTCACTGCTCCGCACTCTGCACCCCACCCGCACTGTGCGTCTTCACCCTGCCTGGCCTGGGCCACTGTCCCTTCCTGCTCAGATCAGTCAGCAGGGTGCCTCAGCTTGTTCCCCACCTCCACCCTGGCCCCCTGCCATCTTTTCTGCACATGGGCATGAGTGAACCTATTCAAGTGAAATTCACATTTTCTCATGTCTCATCAGAACCCCCAAAGCCTCCCCAGTCTCTGATAACACATCCAGGGTCTTTCGGTGGCCTGGAGGAGCTATAAGATCTGCTTCCTACAGCCTCCACCCTGTCTGCTGCTGCTCTTTGGACACCGGACCTTACACACCCCTCAGACAGTACAGCACCCACCCTGCCCTTCAACTCTTGCTTGGCCCCGTAAGCCAGTCCTTCCAGGCTCCTGCCTCCTCTGGTCATTCCCTGCGTGGGCCTCTCGCAGGAAGCAGTTTTCCTGTGTCCCCCGCCGACCCCCTGCAGGAGGTAAGCTGCATGAGGGCAGTATCATGTTGCCTAGCACCTTGGCCCACATGGAGCAGGTGCCAAGCAGATATGTATTGGGTGGAGGACCCTCTCCCTGTGGCCTTTTATCTATTTGTTCTCACAGGGTTTGCCAGGTTTGGCTGCAGTTCATGTCACTTGAGGACATTCCTTTCCAGCGCCGTTGGCTTTGTGGCTGTGGCTCTGTCACAGCTCCAGCTGTGCTATCATTGGTCCACATTGTCCCCTCCCCTATTTGCTGTGACTCCCATGGGAAGATCCTATCTCTGTTCCTCTCGCACTGGGGCAAAGCAGTGCTGGCAGGGGGCTGGGGAACTGGCGGGTGGCCTCTCCTGGGCAGGAAGTCCATGGCACCCAGGTGCTCCCTGTGCTCCAGAGGGGCTGGGGAGGTTTCATGGAGTCAATAGGCATTGGCAAGCTGACATGTCCCCTGTCCCACGCAGGCCTGTTGCAGTCTCCAAGGCACCATGAATGCCATCGTGGCTCTCTGCCACTTCTGCGAGCTCCACGGCCCCCGCACTCTCTTCTGCACGGAGGTGCTGCACGCCCCACTTCCTCAAGGGGATGGGAATGAGGACAGTCCTGGCCAGGGTGAGCAGGCGGAAGAAGAGGAAGGTGGCATTCAGATGAACAGTCGGATGCGTGCGCACAGCCCCGCAGAGGGGGCCAGCGTCGAGTCCAGCAGCCCGGGGCCCAAAAAGTCGGACATGTGCGAGGCAAGTGTCTTTGGGGTCTTGGTTTTGTGATCCTAACAGATTTACTTTTCCTTTTCATGGACAGGGCTGCCGGTCACTTGCTGCAGGGCACCCGGGATATATCAGCCATGATAAAGAGACCTCCATTAAATACGTCAGCCACCAGCACCCCAGCCACCCCCAGCTCTTCAGCATTGTCCGCCAGGCCTGTGTCCGGAGCCTGAGCTGTGAGGTGAGCCTTGTGGCCACAGAGCCTGTCTCTGTAAGAAAGAAAGAATAAAATGTGCGGATTTCAGTGCAGGGAGAGTGCAGTGGCTGCTCTGACCTGCTGGTTCTTCTGCATGCTCCAGGTGAGTAAGCTGGTACATTTGAGTCTGGGAGAAAGGGCTGTCTGAGTCGCCGGTGTCCCTCCAGGTCTGCCCTGGCCGTGAAGGCCCCATCTTCTTCGGAGATGAGCAGCACGGCTTTGTGTTCAGCCACACCTTCTTCATCAAGGACAGCCTGGCCAGGGGCTTCCAGCGCTGGTACAGCATCATCACCATCATGATGGACCGGATCTACCTCATCAACTCCTGGCCCTTCCTGCTGGGGAAGGTCCGGGGAATCATCGATGAGCTCCAGGGCAAGGCGCTCAAGGTGAATTCAGAGATGAGGTGCCGGGGCGGCAGTAAAGAGGCCATCCCTTCCCTTTGCATTTCAGGTGTTTGAGGCAGAGCAGTTTGGATGCCCACAGCGTGCTCAGAGGATGAACACAGCCTTCACGCCATTCCTACACCAGAGGAACGGCAACGCCGCCCGCTCGCTGACATCGCTGACAAGTGATGACAACCTGTGGGCGTGCCTGCACACCTCCTTTGCCTGGTAACGGGCGTCTCTGCTTTTGGCATATCTGTAGAACGCTCATAGCTGGTGCTGTGTTCTCCAGGCTCCTGAAGGCGTGTGGCAGCCGGCTGACCGAGAAGCTCCTGGAAGGTGCTCCGACCGAGGATACCTTGGTCCAGATGGAGAAGCTCGCTGGTGAGGCAGGGGTGCTGTTGCCGGGGCCTTGGATCTGTAACTGTCCTTGTCATCTGTCTTGCAGATTTAGAAGAGGAATCAGAAAGCTGGGACAACTCTGAGGCTGAAGAGGAGGAGAAAGCCCCTGTGTTGCCAGAGAGTACAGAAGGGCGGGAGCTGACCCAGGGCCCGGCAGAGTCCTCCTCTCTCTCAGGCTGTGGGAGCTGGCAGCCCCGGAAGCTGCCAGTCTTCAAGTCCCTCCGGCACATGAGGCAGGTAGGCGGCAGGGGCACAGCGCATCAGGAGCTTCACGCTGAAAGCACTGCACTCTCTTGTTTAGGTCCTGGGTGCCCCTTCTTTCCGCATGCTGGCCTGGCACGTTCTCATGGGGAACCAGGTGATCTGGAAAAGCAGAGACGTGGACCTCGTCCAGTCAGCTTTTGAAGTACTTCGGGTGAGAACATCTTTTCCTTAGGTGTGCGGCGCGTCCTTGGTCTGAGTCCTGCTGTCCTCCTCAGACCATGCTTCCCGTGGGCTGCGTCCGCATCATCCCATACAGCAGCCAGTACGAGGAGGCCTATCGGTGCAACTTCCTGGGGCTCAGCCCGCACGTGCAGATCCCCCCCCACGTGCTCTCCTCAGGTGCGTGCCCCCGCGGGCTGTGGGGCCATGCCGATGAGGAGCCACGGGCCTTGTGTTGTTACAGAGTTTGCTGTCATCGTGGAGGTCCACGCAGCCGCACGTTCCACCCTCCACCCTGTGGGGTGTGAGGATGACCAGTCTCTCAGCAAGTACGAGTTTGTGGTGACCAGTGGGAGCCCTGTAGCTGCAGACCGAGGTGGGTGCCCCCAGGCAGAGTGTCCTTTTTGTTGCCCTTGCTCTGCCCCTGCCCTTCTCCCCAGTGGGCCCCACCATCCTGAATAAGATTGAAGCGGCTCTGACCAACCAGAACCTGTCTGTGGATGTGGTGGACCAGTGCCTCGTCTGCCTCAAGGAGGAGTGGATGAAGTAAGCAACAGTGTGGGTGAGGCCCCTTTGCTGTGTCTGAGTGTTTTGTTTTGGTTTTCTTCAGCAAAGTGAAGGTGCTTTTTAAGTTCACCAAGGTGGACAGTCGACCCAAAGAGGACACACAGAAGCTGCTGAGCATCCTGGGTGCGTCCGAGGAGGACAATGTCAAGCTGCTGAAGTTCTGGATGACTGGCCTGAGCAAGACCTACAAGTCACACCTCATGTCCACGGTCCGCAGCCCCACAGCCTCGGAGTCTCGGAACTGACCCGTCACACACACCTGCCTAAAGACAGGGATGGCTGTCCACAGGATCCTCCAGCCCCGTGAGAGGGACTGTCCCTTGAGTTTCTCAACTGCTGGAAGGAGCTGTGTCCCAGCAAGGAAGGGAAACCATCAGGGCTGGGCTCGGCCCTGTCAGGTTTGGGGCCTGTGTGCTTCCCAGACTCTCCCTCCAGCCGTTGGAATCGCTGAAGATGGCAATGAAAGGCGGAGGGATGATGGGCTCTCTCTGTGTTCAAACTCCTTGGAGAGACGACTAGGAGGACAGCTTGCCTCCCAGGCCCCTTGTGGACTTAGACTCAAAACCCGCAGGAGAAACAGGTCCGACTCAGTATGCAGTCGCAATAACATGTCTGCTCCCGAGGTTAACATTCAAGCGTTTCTACTTTGAAATTCAGCAAGAGTTTCTGGGCCTTATGTTTGAGGGTACCTTTTGCTGCAGTTGTGAATATTCAGTACATTGCCAGCTCTTGGTCACTGAGTGATTGAGTTAGGGCTCCGCAAGAGACTTTGGGGAGTGAAGTGGATCTCTTCCTCATCTTTTGGTCCTCTGAAATGTGTGTTCTGAAGCCATGGGGCTCGTCTTCTGGGGTGTTCCCCTGCAGGTGCTGGTGAAGGTAACCTGGGGCTTAATGATGGAGTCCCTGATCATTTTTGCACAAGACAGGTTGCTGAGGGGTCGGCAAGCATCTGACTTGCCCAATCCCCTGGATATGGTGAGCCCCGCCATGCTTTTATTCTGTATCGCTTTTGTCTTTATTGCTGCTTTCAACATTTACGTTTGGTTACAGTTAACTATTTTCGGAGTGTGGTGATTGAAGACAATTTCATCATCCCACTGTACTTTTTTTTTTGAGAGGGAGTTTCACTCTTGTTGCCCAGGCTGGAGTGCAATGGCACGATCTTGGCTCACTGCAACCTCTGCCTCCTGGGTTCAAGCAATTCTCCTGCCTCAGCCTCCAGAGTAGCTGGAACTACAGGTGCCCGCCACTATGCCCAGCTAATTTTTGTATTTTTTAGTAGAGACGGGGTTTCACCGTGTTGGCCGGGCTGGTCTCAAACTCCTGACCTCAGGTGATCCACCCACCTCAGCCTCCCAAAGTGCTGGGATTACAAGCGTGAGCCACTGTGCCTGGCCCTTTTTTTTTTTTTTTTTTTTTTTTTTAAAGAGATGGCATCTTGCTATGTCGTCCAGGCTGGTCTTGAACTCCTGAGTTCAAGCAGTCCTCCTGCTTCAACATACAGCTACAGGTACCCCCCACTATACATTTTTAATAAGGATTCATGGCTCAGAGGGATTTTCTGATGGTTTTGCTGATTTGTTTCTAGTTTTTTTGTGTTTATATTTAACATGAAGACCAAGTTTATATAACTAGGTATCTGTATAATGCAACAACATTGGAACACAATAAAGATGTATTTTTGTAAATTGTTACTACATGGTTTTATTGGTTTGATGCC